AGCTTTGCAGCTGAGGGTTTTAATTTTTTGAGATGGGGTCTCTGTCCCACCAGGCTGGAGTGCAGTGGCACAATCACAGCTCACTGCAGCCTCGAACTCCTGGGCTCAAGCAATCTTCCTACCTCAGCCTCTTGAGTAGCTGGGACTACAGGCATGCGCCACCACGCTCGGCTAATTTTTGAACTTTTTTGTAGAGATGAGGTCTCCCTATATTGCCCAGGCTGGTCTCGAACTCCCAGGCTCAAGTGATCCTCCCTCTTCAGCTTCCCAAAGTGCTGGGATTACAGGCATGAGCCACCATGCCTGGCTAATGCAGGTGAGGTTTTTGCAGTGTCATCCAGCTAAGGCGACCCGTTCCCCTCCCAAAAAAGGGAGACTGAGAACCATGAAGTTAAGAGCCCAGAGAATATCACGGTGGTCTGGGGTGCTTCAAGGGCTGGTCTGGAATAAATTGGAGGTGGCACGCAGGGTAGGAGCGCCGGGCCAACTGGGAGACCCAGCAACATAAAGGAAAAGTTGTTGGGGCTGAGGAGGCTTGCTGAGAGAGGGGAAGTGAGGGAAAGAGGTGATCTAGGGACACGGTGTGAATGAGGGGGGGATGAGATCACAGGGTTATTACTGGGAGACCCCTGAGGGAAGATGGCCACAGGGACAGGACAAGGCTGTCTTCTTAAGGGAGGAGACCACCCCTCATATTGTCTTATGCCCAATTTCTGCCTCCAAAGAAAGAAAAAGTAAAAACTAAAAGGCAGAAATGAAATCCACAAGCAGACAGCCCGCGCCACACCCTGGGCCTGGTGGTTAAAGATTGACCCCTGACCTAATCCGTTAGGTTATCTATAGATTACAGACATTGTATAGAAAAGCACTGTGAAAATCCCTATTCTGTTTTGTTCCGATCTAATTACCGGTGCATGCAGCCCCCAGTCACGCATCCCCTGCTTGTTCAATCGATCACGACCCTCTCACGTGCACCCACTTAGAGTTGTGAGCCCTTAAAAGGAACAGGGATTGCTCACTCGGGGAGCTCGGCTCTTGAGACAGGAATCTTGCCCATTCCCCGAACGAATAAACCCCTTCCTTAACTCAGCGTCTGAGGAATTTTGTCTGCGGCTCCTCCTGCTACATTCTGAGTGGGGAAAGGGACTAAGGTGGTCTGAGGACCCCACAGAGTCAGGAAGATTGAGAGGTGAGAGTGCTGAACGGGGAGGGGCTTTGGGGATCAACATCAACCTGCCCCGCCCCCTCCCCAGCCTGATAAAGGTCCTGCGGGCAGGACAGGACCTCCCAACCAAGCCCTCCAGCAAGGATTCAGGTTGGTGCTGAGTGCCTGGGAGGGACACCCGCCTGATCCCCTGAACCCCTGCCTCTGCCTCCAGAGTGCCCCTCCGGCCTCGCCATGAGGCTCTTCCTGTCGCTCCCGGTCCTGGTGGTGGTTCTGTCGATCGTCTTGGAAGGTAAAAGTGGGATGGGAGAATTGCGGAGTTGGAAATTTTGAACCCCTGCCCATCTTCCTGGCAGGCCCAGCCCCAGCCCAGGGGACCCCAGACGTCTCCAGTGCCTTGGATAAGCTGAAGGAGTTTGGAAACACACTGGAGGACAAGGCTCGGGAACTCATCAGCCGCATCAAACAGAGTGAACTTTCTGCCAAGATGCGGTTAGAACCCTTCCCAGGGCACGGGAGAGCTGACAGTGACCCCCTTCCTTATTCCTCCCCACAGGGAGTGGTTTTCAGAGACATTTCAGAAAGTGAAGGAGAAACTCAAGATTGACTCATGAGGACCTGAAGGGTGACATCCCAGGAGGGGCCTCTGAAATTTCCCACACCCCAGCGCCTGTGCTGAGGACTCCCTCCATGTGGCCCCAGGTGCCACCAATAAAAATCCTACAGAAAATTCTCTCCTGAGTGCTTCTTTACTCTGGGGAA